AGGACCCCAACTTGTCCCTTCCTCCAGCTTACGCGAGGGGCAAGTGGCAGCTCTTCTCCGCCTGCGTGCCTGGCCTCGTCAACAACACCCATTAGTCTCCCGTCTCCCGGGGCGGCGGGGGACTCCCAACCACGCGCCCAGGGCCCTTGCCCAGGTACTGGGGCCCCGGGAGCCACGACGGCCCCCGCGCAGGCGGATGGGATGGAACCAGCCCTGGGGACGCGGGTAGCCCAATGGGCAGCCTCGCCCCGGAGGCGGGCCCAGGCCGGAAGCCACCCCGCGGCACAGCGGCCCCGCGATACGGTGCCCGCGCCCCCGCCTTCTCTGGCACAGGCTCCGCGGCCAAGGGCGGCAGGGGCCAGCCCGCCGGGTCCCCGCCGCGCTCTTTGTCCTGGCCGCGCGCGGGCGGACGCGTGCACCCCCAGGGTGAGGGGAGGTGTGGAGAGCGCGCACGGGAGCGCGCGGGAACAGCTCGCGCCCGCCGGGCGTCGGCGGCGCGCGCCCCTCCGCCAGGCAAGCAGCGAGCACGCGCGTCGCCGCCGCGCCCGCCCCTCCCCCCCGCGCTCGCCTCGGAACTTGCTGACTGCGCGGCCGGGAGGAGCCGAGCCGGGCGGCGGCGGCGGGAGGCTACAGCGCGCGGGGGTCTCCCGCGTCCCCTCCGCCTCGCCGGGAGCTCGCGCCCTCGCCCAGCCGAGCTCCCACCCCCGCTTTTTTCCGAAGGCGCTGGGCGGCGCCACCCTCCGGCCGGAGCCCGGCACTGCACAACCCCCTCCGACTTTCAATGTTCCACACTCCCCGGCCAGAGCCTCCTCGGCTTCTTTTTTTCCCTCCCCCCCCTTCCCCCCCCCACAGCTGCCTCCATTTCCTTAAGGAAGGGTTTTTTTCTCTCTCCCTCCCCCACACCGTAGCGGCGCGCGAGCGGGCCGGGCGGGCGGCCGAGGTAAGGCGGCGGGGCCGGGGGGCCGCGTGGGGGGCGGCCGGGGCGGCGGCGGCGGTGGGGGAGGGGGCGGGGGCGGGCAGCTTTGTTCGCGCCGGGCGCCCGCGTCGCCGGTGTCCGCGAGCCGCGGCGGGGCCGGCTGGGCTGCTCGCATCACTTGGCGCCCGGCGCGGCGAGCGCTACCCGCGGCCCCCGCGCGGCCCTCCCCACAAAGGGCCGCGGAGCTGCGTGGCCGCCGCCGCCGGCCGTGGCTCGCCTCCGCGGGCGCGGAAATTTGTTGCACTTCTTGGGGCTTTGTTTATTTGTTTGTTTTTTCTCTGGGTTTCTTATTTTTTTCGTTATTTTGGACAAAATGTCGGTCCGTGATATAAAAATTGAGCGAGGAACCTTGGTGGCATTGGGAGCTTTGCAGAAGGTGCAGTTTGAATTCTGCTTTTCCCAGGGTGGCAGCTCGGTCTTGGCCGGATGAATCTTCGCTGCTGGCCGTGGAAACAGCTAGAGCAGCTCGTTAGTTGATTTTTAAATTTCCAAGTGTTGTGTTCTCCTCCTCCTCCCCTGTTCTCTTTAAAAGTTTTCCAAGAGATAACTTCACCAAGATGTCCAGTGATAGGCAAAGGTCCGATGATGAGAGCCCCAGCACCAGCAGTGGCAGTTCAGATGCGGACCAGCGAGACCCAGCCGCTCCAGAGCCTGAAGAACAAGAGGAAAGAAAACCTTCTGCCACCCAGCAGAAGAAAAACACCAAACTCTCTAGCAAAACCACTGCTAAGTTATCCACTAGTGCTAAAAGGTAATGTGTAAAAGAAGGATCCAGCACACTTTATCCTTTTTGTCTCTTCTCATTTCACTAACAGAATTCAGAAGGAGCTAGCTGAAATAACCCTTGATCCTCCTCCTAATTGCAGGTAAGAAATGAATTTTGTTGTTTTGGTTTCAAGTACATACTGATTTTTAATTTCTTTTAAATAGTGCTGGGCCTAAAGGAGATAACATTTATGAATGGAGATCAACTATACTTGGTCCACCGGGTTCTGTATATGAAGGTGGTGTGTTTTTTCTGGATATCACATTTTCATCAGATTATCCATTTAAGCCACCAAAGGTAAGAAGCTTGAAGTGCATTCTTTAGTATTTTTTCCTTCTGTTTTTAATGTGACTGTGCTTAGGTTACTTTCCGCACCAGAATCTATCACTGCAACATCAACAGTCAGGGAGTCATCTGTCTGGACATCCTTAAAGACAACTGGAGTCCCGCTTTGACTATTTCAAAGGTTTTGCTGTCTATTTGTTCCCTTTTGACAGACTGCAACCCTGGTAAGCAAATCTTTATTAACATGTACAATAAGAATAGCTTTTAATGTTCTTTCTGCTTTTCCAGCGGATCCTCTGGTTGGAAGCATAGCCACTCAGTATTTGACCAACAGAGCAGAACACGACAGGATAGCCAGACAGTGGACCAAGAGATACGCAACATAATTCACATAATTTGTATGCAGTGTGAAGGAGCAGAAGGCATCTTCTCACTGTGCTGCAAATCTTTATAGCCTTTACAATACGGACTTCTGTGTATATGTTATACTGATTCTACTCTGCTTTTATCCTTTGGAGCCTGGGAGACTCCCCAAAAAGGTAAATGCTATCAAGAGTAGAACTTTGTAGCTGTAGATTAGTTATGTTTAAAACGCCTACTTGCAAGTCTTGCTTCTTTGGGATATCAAAATGTATTTTGTGATGTACTAAGGATACTGGTCCTGAAGTCTACCAAATATTATAGTGCATTTTAGCCTAATTCATTATCTGTATGAAGTTATAAAAGTAGCTGTAGATGGCTAGGAATTATGTCATTTGTATTAAACCCAGATCTATTTCTGAGTATGTGGTTCATGCTGTTGTGAAAAATGTTTTACCTTTTACCTTTGTCAGTTTGTAATGAGAGGATTTCCTTTTACCCTTTGTAGCTCAGAGAGCACCTGATGTATCATCTCAAACACAATAAACATGCTCCTGAAGGCATAGTTTCCTGTCGTAATATTTTAAGTCAGTCT